ACTTTTTTTTTCCATACAACTTTTTTTTGGAGTGCAGGGGCACGATCTCGGCTCACTGCAACCTCCGGCTCCCTGGTTCAGGCGATTCTGCTGCCTCAGCCTCCCGAGTAGCTGGGATTACAGGTATGCGCCACCACACCCAGCTAATTTTTGTATTTTTAGTAGAGACGGGGTTTCACCATATTGGCCAGGATGGTCTCGATCTCCTGACCTCGTGATCCGCCCTCCTCTGTCTCCCAAAGTGCTGGGATTACAGGCATGAGCCACCGCGCCCGGCCTCCTATACAATTTTTTAGTATCTCTCCCTGCCAAGTCAGGTTTCTAGATACCCAGAATTTCACTATCTGAGATTCATTCCTTTGGCTGATGGTTCTGTTCTCCTTTCAAACAATTTTCCTGTCTGACTCTTCAAGCGCATATTAATGCAAATGGACTTAACAGTTCCTTTTCCTGTGGACCAAGTTTGGGGAGGGAGGCAGGACTGATCCTTTACCCTTCAACCTGAACCTTGGTCACAGGCTGACCACTGCGTCCAACCCAGACCAAGCCTTGACCCTGACTAGTCAGTGACCCAGGCCACACCCTAACTCCTGGTCACAACCTGAACCCCTGCTTCAGGTGTGAGAACTGATAGACCGGCGTTGGAATGGAAGGAGGGTGAGGCAAGCTGAGTGGGATTCTCGTGTCCCCAGCCCCGCCCGCGGGCCGCCAGCTTCCCAACCTGCACAGGCCCAGCAGGGCCCCTCCAGGTCTAGGTGAGCAGAGCTCCACCTACAGGTAAAACGCGGCAAGGGGCAGAGAAGGAGCCAAGTGGCGACGTGGTCATGCGCAGAAAGATCCGTCCGGCTCTCTGAGCAGAGGGTAGCGTGTGGGGGCGGGATACCGACGCGGCTCGGCTGCCGATTGGTCAGAAGAGGATAGAAAGGGGCGGGAAGCCGGCGCGGCTCGACTCCCGATTGGCCAGAGGCGGCAGAACGGGGTGGGGCCAAACGACGCGCGTTCTGTGGCGCGCGGCCTGGCGGGCGTGCAACGGCCGTTAGAGGAGCTGAGGGAGGGAACCACCGCTCACCGCAGACGTGGTGGCTGCAGTCAGTCTTCCCGAGTGAGGGATTTCGCCGCCCGCTTTCAGGCCCGTGTAAGTTTTCCTCCTTCGGGAGCCTCAGTCCTAGTGGCCGACCTTGCCTCTCCTCCCATAGCTCCGGCGAAGCCTCAGACGCTCGCGACCTGCCACCGTGAGGGGCCGGGGAGAGCGAAGCGCATGCGCCTCGGCTCCGAAGCCAGTGCCCCGGCATACGCCCTCTCGCGTCCCATTCCCCTCGCTTCCCCCGTTGCCTTGCTTTGCCGTCCGTGGTTCACCCCACGGCAGTCACTTTACCTGCGTGCCAGGCCCTGTGCCGATAGCCAGGGACACAGCGAGCGGCGCATTCCTTGCCCTTGCGGAGCGCACAGCCCTGGGAGTCGACGTTAAGCGGGGTAATCCCTCGGCGCGCAGTGAGGGTAGAGTGGTGTTTTCATTTCTCTTGGGTGTATACTTCAGTGTGGAATTGCTGAGTCATAGGGTAACTCGGAGTTCTCCTTCTGTCACCGTATTTTCAACTTGTCTGAATTTAGAAACACCTTAGAATCCAGTGCGCCTACCATTTTGTTATCCTTTAAAGAAAGGAGTGAAGAAAAGGATTTTGATATTGACAAGAAAGGAAATCACTAGTAAGGAGGTAATCTAATCATTCTATGTCATCATTTAACTGAGAACTGACTGGTTATTCCTTCATTCTACAGTTGGCTTAAATAACTGTGATTGATGGCCATGCAGGAGAAATATCCAACTGAGGGGATCTCTCACGTCACTTCACCGAGTGAGTAGTCAGAAGTTTTCTGGGTTAAATTCACAGTAAAGGTGGGAAATGCCTCTTGTTTCAGGTTCCGATGTGATTCAGAAGGGCAGTTCCCTGGGGACTGAATGGCAGACCCCAGTTATCTCGGAGCCCTTTCGGAGCCGCTTCAGCCGCTGTTCAAGTGTAGCCGACAGTGGGGACACAGCCATTGGTACATCATGCTCAGATATTGCGGAGGGTAAGTTTGTATTAATGATTTGATTACCAATATTTTTACTTATGGAAGACTATTCTCTCCCCAGATTTTTGCAGCTCAAGTGGCAGTCCTCCTTTCCAGCCCATCAAAAGCCACGTAACCATTCCAACAGCCCATGTGATGCCTTCTACTTTAGGGACCTCTCCTGCCAAGCCAAATTCTACACCTGTTGGACCCTCTTCCTCTAAACTCCCTTTGTCAGGGTTGGCTGAAAGTGTGGGAATGACAAGAAATGGAGACCTCGGTGCAATGAAACATTCTCCAGGCCTATCTAGAGATCTCATGTATTTCTCTGGTGCTACTGGAGAAAATGGAATTGAGCAGTCCTGGTTTCCAGCAGTGGGCCATGAAAGACAAGAAGAGGCGAGGAAGTTTGATATTCCTAGCATGGAATCTACCCTCAATCAGTCGGCAATGATGGAGACACTTTATTCAGATCCTCACCACCGAGTCCGCTTCCACAACCCAAGAACCAGCACAAGTAAGGAGTTGTACAGAGTGTTGCCTGAGGCCAAGAAGGCACCGGGCAGCGGGGCAGTGTTTGAGCGGAATGGACCACATTCTAATAGCAGTGGGGTCCTCCCTTTGGGACTCCAGCCTGCTCCCGGGCTCTCCAAGCCTCTGCCCTCTCAGGTGTGGCAGCCGAGTCCTGACACTTGGCATCCCCGAGAGCAATCTTGTGAACTCAGCACTTGTCGGCAGCAGCTGGAATTGATTCGTTTACAGATGGAGCAAATGCAGGTAGAGGTCTATCTTTCCTTGGATTTTCTAGGATCAAGCTCATCTGGGCCTACTTGCCTTTCAGCTTCAGAATGGAGCCATCTGCCACCATCCTGCTGCTTTTGGTCCTTCACTGCCCATCTTAGAGCCAGCACAGTGGATCAGCATCTTGAACAGTAATGAACACCTTCTGAAGGAAAAAGAGCTTCTCATTGACAAGTAAGAGGGCAAGGGGTACCACAGAGCCAGACGGACCCTGACCTGATTCTACCGGCTTGTGCAGGCAGAGGAAACACATCTCTCAGCTGGAGCAGAAAGTGCGAGAGAGCGAACTGCAAGTCCACAGTGCCCTCTTGGGCCGCCCTGCCCCCTTTGGTGATGTCTGCTTGCTGAGGCTACAGGTAAGTATTGGCCATCAGGATGGCATTCTGTTGAACAGTTACATATTGAGAATCTTTCTGGCAGGAATTGCAGCGAGAAAACACTTTCTTACGTGCACAGTTTGCACAGAAGACAGAAGCCTTGAGCAGAGAAAAGATTGACCTTGAAAAGAAACTCTCTGCTTCTGAAGTTGAAGTCCAGCTCATCAGAGAGTCGCTCAAAGTGGCGTTGCAGAAGCATTCTGAGGAAGTGAAGAAACAGGAAGAAAGGGTGAGCTGAGTAGCTGATAGCCCTAGTTCACAGGTGGAGACAGACTTGACATTTATTTTCCTAGGTCAAAGGTCGTGATAAACATATCAATAATTTGAAAAAGAAATGCCAGAAGGAATCAGAGCAGAACCGGGAGAAGCAGCAGCGTATTGAGACCTTGGAGCGCTACCTGGCTGACCTGCCCACACTGGAAGACCATCAGAAGCAGAGCCAGCAGGTAGCAGCAATGTCTTGGCATGCCTGGGGTGAATTTGACCTAAACATGGGATCCTGTCTCTCAGCTTAAGGATTCTGAGTTGAAGAGCACAGAGCTGCAGGAGAAAGTGACTGAGCTGGAGAGTTTGCTGGAGGAGACCCAGGCAATCTGCAGAGAGAAGGAGATTCAACTGGAAAGCCTGAGGCAGAGAGAAGCAGAATTCTCCTCCGCTGGACATAGGTAAATAACCCTGTGGGACTGAGAGGAGTGGATCAGAGTTCTTGAAGAGGCCACTGTCTTTCAGCCTGCAAGATAAACAGTCTGTGGAGGAGACCAGTGGAGAAGGTCCAGAAGTGGAAATGGAGTCCTGGCAGAAGCGATACGATTCGCTCCAAAAGGTGACTGAGGGTGTCCAGGCTGTAACGGAGGGTCGCAGCCTTCCTTGATAACTTTGCCTTTCAGATTGTGGAGAAGCAGCAGCAGAAGATGGATCAGTTGCGCTCACAAGTACAGGTGAGCAGGAATCCTTGGGACATGGTGGGCAGGTGTTCCCTCAACATCTTGCTGTGTGATTCAGAGCCTAGAGCAGGAAGTGGCTCAAGAAGAAGGAACAAGCCAGGCCCTGAGAGAGGAGGCCCAGCGAAGGGATTCAGCCCTGCAGCAGCTGCGCACAGCCGTGAAGGAGGTGAGCAACATTAGTCAGACCTCTTGGTTTTGGAGTTAATGTGCTTACCCATCTGTCTGCTCAGCTTTCAGTGCAAAACCAGGACTTGATTGAGAAGAATCTGACACTCCAGGAACACCTGCGCCAGGCCCAACCAGGGTCTCCACCTTCACCAGACACGGCCCAGCTGGCACTTGAGCTGCACCAGGAGTTGGCCAGTTGCCTTCAAGATCTGCAGGCTGTCTGTAGCATTGTGACCCAGAGGGCCCAGGGCCATGACCCCAATCTCTCCCTGCTCCTGGGCATTCACTGTGAGTCCTCAGACCAGTCTGGGGCCCAGGAAACATTCTCTTGAAATGCTCTTCTCCCCAGCAGCACAGCACCCAGAGACTCAGCTAGATTTGCAGAAGCCAGATGTGATCAAGAGGAAACTAGAAGAGGTTCAACAGCTGCGTCGTGACATTGAGGACTTAAGGACCACCATGTCAGACAGATATGCCCAGGACATGGGAGAAAACTGTGTCACACAGTGAGGAATTCTGGGGGATTCCCCCAGGGAGGAGCTGGGCTGCTGAGAGCCTAGTCCAGCAGGTTTCTGCCCTGACATTCTCTTGTCTGCTATTCCCAGAGAGGTCTCAGAGGGGAGGGGAGAGCCTGCATCTGGGGGCCAAGGGCTGATTAGGGAACTGTGTCCTACCCACACTGGCATGTTGGATTACGTTTGTCCTGTTAATTCACTCTAGACGGTGAGTTACTAATTAACTTTTGGCAGGTACAACAGATAAGTCCTCACAAACTGTTCCCAGCCCTAGGCTGACATGAGAGACGAACAGGCTGTCCACCTTTCTTCTCCATCCAATGGGATGGATCCATGTTCATTCCCACTTCACACCTTGGTCCTGCTGATTAGAGAGCTCATCAGAGGGGCCTGGAAAGGCTGAGCAAGTACCAGTGACAATGGCCATTTAAGAATTCTCAGGCCCCATGTGCCAGCCTTCTTGGGAACTGAGCTGGCTTTCTGGGTTTTCTCATGCCTGGTCTTACTGCTTCTTCCTCAGGGCTCTTGTTCTCCCAGAAGCCTCAGGGTAATGTGTTGGTTAGCACGTAACTACTAGGATTGGGGCCCTAGGGATTATAGCCAGGACTCTAATCTGCCTACCATGCCATTTAACAAGAGATCCCACTCTCCAGCTGCCTTGTGTCCCTAGGGTCCTGGCCATGTGTTTAGTGTGCTAAACTTTCTCCTTTGTTCTCAGGCCTTCCAGGTAGTCCCCTTCCTGGACTTAAGAGTGCAAACTCTTCTCTGTGGTTCTAGCCTTGGGCAGAATTATATCCCAGAGACCACAGAGCAACTGTCAAGCTGCTTACCCCCTCACCCAGGGCTACAGCCTGTGCCCAGCCCTCTAATTTGTGCCTCTCTTGTGTTGGGGGTGGTGGGGGTTATTCCTTTCCCTTTCCTGCTCTGGCCTCCTTGAAAGTTCAGAGTACCCAGTACAAGTCAGCTTTAAAGTACAGCTTTTAGTGTTTCCTGGGTTGTTTCTCTGGGGCTTTAGTGAGGGACCTTTGCCCTCTGGTTTTTCTTGCCTCCTGGTTTAGGGAGCATCTCACACTTGTTAGTATCTGGTTGTTGGGCCAGCCGTGCCTCCTCTAGATCTGGAGCCAGGCCAGGCAGGGGCCACGTGTGGGCCAGTCAGCCACTACAAGATTTTTGCTAAGCTTTGGGCTGTTGGCAGCATCTTGGACCTCATGCCTGGGCCTGAATGAGGCTCTTTCTTAAGTGTTTTTACAAGTTTGTGTTTTATTTATGGAGTGACTTATCCCTTCCATTCAGAGCAGCCCCACCCAGCCAGCCCTTCAGCCTCTGGGCTCCTGCTGCTTAAAGGCAGAGCCGCCTGGTTGGTCTCCACCCTGTGCATTGGGAGCCCAGCCACCATGCTGACGGGTATTTTTCCTCATAAAGTTTATAACCAGTTATTTATATGAATCTTTGTTATGTCCATTTGTTTGTATTGCGTATTTTGATTATAAAATAAAGTATCTTAACAGACTCCTCAGTTTTCCATACCCTTCCATCACCACC